AAGTTACTATGGGAAAAGTGGAAATAGTTGAGGCCCAGGGAACTGATCAGGCCAGAGGAAGTGGAAGCTCAAGATCAACTGTGCTTATTTTGCTGATGGCTGGGCCTAAATGCCCCAACCACCTACTTGGGACAGGAAATGACAGGACCCTCTCAACCTTGGACTGGGAAAGGAGGGCTTCCTGGCCCCTGACAGACCCTGGGGTCCTGAGGCTACCTTAGTTGGGATTAAATGCCCGTATTGGTCTCTAGCTGTCACTCCCTCTGCTCCTTCCTCAATTTCTGCACACATCTCAGAGCTTCCTCTAGCAGCTCTTCGACCTGTTTTGTTGTTTTATTTTCTTTCTCCCCAGGTGTGAATCAACTTCTTGGGCCTTGGCTCTGAGTTGGAAAAGGTTTTAGAAAAAGTGAAGAGCTGGAATGTGGGGGAAAATAAAAAGCTTTTTTGCCCAGTGGCGTGTATGGTGTTTATTGGGGGTTGGATTGAGGTGGGGATTTTAGGGTAGGCAGGCTTAGAAGTTTTGGGGGACTCTTTCCTGTTGACTCTCTAGTTTGGACACAGGTTGGCATAGGGCATAGGTTACTTGAGCTCTCCCCATGGTTGACTTGGCTTTGGTAAACACCTGTCTTGTTTTCTTCTACGAAATAAAATGGATAATTACAGTTAGTTGGGCGGGTGGGGTGTCAGGTCATGGAAATGCTGTGACATAAATGCACTGTGACCTTGGCAAGTCTTGCAACCTGCAGCGCCTCAATTTCCGTAAGAGATTTGACCGATTGAGTTTTCCCAGCGTCGACGCGCAAAGATTCCTCGCACTTGGAGGCCCTTTTCCAGGTTAGATGGTTGCTAACCTCGGAGCAGTCTATTTTCCCGCCTTTTCCGCGCCCAGCAGCAGCTTCCTTTGCCCCTCCCAACTTCCACCCTGCGCGCAGTCGCAGATCGCCGCTGCTGTCCGTCCACCCGCGCCCCCTCAAAGCTTCCCCTAGCAACAAGCTCGGGCTCAGAGCGAAGGCGGGGCGAGCGCATGCGCTGCAGCTCTGTCCACCGCCAGTCGTGGGACAGAGTGCCGGGCTCCTCCCCTTGCAAGTCTAGCTCTTCTCCCCGCCTCCTCCGGCCTGGGGTCCGCGTGGCGGGGCGGGCGCGCACTCGGGCTTGGCGGCTGCCGGTCTCCCAGGCCGCGGCAGTGAGGAGAGAGGGCGGGGCTGAGTCCTCTGCAGAGGGCGCGGGGACCGTCAGCAGCACCTTAGCTACAATCGTTCAGCTATTCTCGGAAGAGAGAAGGGAGAGGGAGGAGGCCGGGGCGGGAGTGGGGGCTGTCACCCTCGGACCCCGGCGTGAGAGGGGCCGTGCGGCCGGACGTCCTCGGGGTGGGCCCCCAGTCGGTGGCCGAAGACCTACAGCTCAGGCCCCTGGGTCCCAAATTTCCAGGCTTTGCCCCTCCTCCTTTCTCAGATACCCGGGTAACAGTCCTCATAGTCCAGATATCCGGGACTCGGGTCCCAACCTCTCTAAACCTGGGTCTCTGTTTCATAGAATTTCAAATATCAGGTTCAGGCCCCTGCGTGCACCAGTATCCGGGGTTCATTCCCCGGGCGTTCAAATATCGGATTCAGTCTCCATCCCGTTCAGATATTCGGGGTTCAGACCCCACAATCAGAAATCCGGAATTCGGCAGCTGTCGCCCTCGACGAGGGGGAGGACTGGACCGCGAGGTCAGATTAGGTTGTCACCCCCTCCCCTCCAGGGGAGGCTTCCCGGGCCCGCCCCTCAGGAAGGGCGAAAGCCGAGGAAGAGGTGGCAAGGGGAAAGGTCTCCTTGCCCCTCTCCCTGCTTGGCAGAGCCGCTGGAGGACCCCAGGCGGAAGCGGAGGCGCTGGGGCACCATAGTGACCCCTACCAGGTGAGACACGGGGTGCAGG